CAAGTTCTGTTTCTTCCACCAACGTCTTCAAGCCTCAGAATCCTTTTCTATCAAACGGGGCTAATAATAGAATACACCATACCTCAGAATTAAGTGAGGCTGTGCAAAAGGTGCTTAATTCTGTGCCTGAAATGTAGCAACAGACAATAAATCCATCTAACAACAAATTCTTATGAAGAAGGTATTACAATAAATTCTTATGAAGAAGTTATTACAATAAATTCAGTGACAAGCAATGATGGCAATGGAAATAAAAATGGAGAAGCAGATGTAATTAAGAGATTTGAGAAGTAAAATTGGCAGTTCCTGGTGACTAAAGCATGTGTTAATGATAGTGATAGTGATATCCTTGGACCATTAGTTGTTCAGCTTTGAATACCCTCCCCAATTTCTCTGCTTATTCTTTTTTTTTTTTTTTTTAGTATTTATTGATCATTCTTGGGTGTTTCTCGGAGAGGGGGATGTGGCAGGGTCATAGGATAATAGTGGAGAGAAGATCAGCAGATAAACACGTGAACAAAGGTCTCTGGTTTTCCTAGGCAGAGGTCCCTGCGGCCTTCCGCAGTGTTTGTGTCCCTGGGTACTTGAGATTAGGGAGTGGTGATGACTTAACGAGCATGCTGCCTTCAAGCATCTGTTTAACAAAGCACATCTTGCAGCGCCCTTAATCCACTTAACCCTGAGTTGACACAGCACATGTTGCAGAGAGAACGGGGTTGGGGGTAAGGTTATAGATTAACAGCATCCCAAGGCGGAAGAATTTTTCTTAGTACAGAACAATATGGAGTCTCCTATTTCTACTTCTTTCTACACAGACACGGTAACAATCTGATCTCTCTCTCTTTTCCCCACATTTCCCCCTTTTCTATTCGACAAAACCGCCATTGTCATCATGGCCCGTTCTCGATGGTCGCTGGATGTTTTATTTTCCAGAGAACCAAACCTTAGCACTGTGCACGCCACACCTGAGGGCGGATTATCCCAGGCCAGCCCAAGTCAGGGCAGGGCTGGAAACTAGGGGCTTGTTGCCCAGCGAACCGCCACAACAGAGAGCGGACTCGATCCTGCGCTCCGGCCGGGCTGACCTGCCTGCGTCCAGCCCCCGCGCCCTGGGCCTGCCTGGGTCTGGATCTGTGTCCGAGTCTGGGTCTGGATCTGGGTCCGAGTCTGGGTCTGGCCCTGCGCTCAGGGCCCGCGGAGGAGACTATGGACCCCGCCGGGCGCGCCCGGGGCCAAGGGGCCACGGCAGGGGGGCTGCTGCTCCGGGCTGCTGCGGCCGCCAAGGGTCTCAGGGAAGACCTGTGGGGCGCGGCCGCCCTGCCTTGGAGGAGCCTGTCCCGGATCCCGAAGCGGGAGGGTCTTGGAGAGGAGGACACAGCAGTTGCCGGACACGAGCTCCGTGAGTCCCGGGACGAGGTCTCAGAAAATCAGCCCTCAGTCATGCTTGCTTTGCTTTCTTTCAGTACTCCCAAATGAGAGAAGCTTTCAGAATGCTGCTAAAAGCAATAATTTGGATCTTATGGAGAAGCTGTTTGAAAAGAAGGTTAACATTAATGTTGTGAACAATGTGAGTAGAAGTCATAAATATGACAAGTGACTGATGACTAAAAACATAAATTATGCTTCCTCAGATGAACCGCACAGCCCTGCATTTTGCAGTGGGGAGAAATCATTTATCTGCAGTGGATTTCTTGCTTAAACACAAGGCCAGGGTGGATGTTGCTGATAAGGTAAGCTCATCTTGAGTAGAACAAGTTGGAGCATAGATTCTCTTTTTCTGTCTTCTTGGGGAAGCACGGCTTGACAGTAATTCACCTTGCAGCCTGGTCTGGGAGCCTTGAGGTCATGCTCATGCTGGTTAAAGCTGGAGCAGACCAGAGAGCCAAGAATCAGGTAGGTATGTGGGTCACACCTGGACAAAAGCTCTTACCTCACCATTGCAGGAGAGAGGAAGTTCTGAGGTCACTGTCTATCTCCCCCACCCCTGGTTCTCTTCAGGATGGAATGAGCGCCCTCCACTTTGCCACTCAGAGCAATCATGTGCGCATCGTGGAGTATCTTATTCAAGATCTGCACCTCAAGGACCTGAACCAGCCTGATGAGGTGTGTTCACTTTGGTTGTGTAGGTCTTGCATATAAATGCTTGAGGTTTGTGATTGATTTTTAGAAAGGAAGAAAACCATTTCTTTTGGCAGCTGAGAGGGGCCATGTTGAAATGATAGAAAAACTTACCTTCCTAAACCTGCATACTTCAGAAAAGGACAAGGTGAGTTGGACTTTTATTTCTTTGCTGAGAACGGGTTTCTACGTCGAGTGTGTCTCTGTTGCAGGGGGGAAACACTGCCTTGCACCTCGCTGCGAAGCATGGTCACAGTCCTGCAGTGCAGGTGCTGCTAGCCCAGTGGCAAGACATAAATGAGATGAATGAGGTATGTGGAAGTGCTCGTTATTGCCATAGGACTTCCTCCTTGCCCTCTCTATTGTCTCTTGCAGCTCAATATCAGTAGTTTGCAGATAGCAACCAGGAACGGCCATGCATCCCTTGTCAACTTTCTTCTCAGTGAGAACGTTGATCTGCACCAGAAAGTGGAAGTGAGTTTATTCCAATGACACGGGCTTTGGTCTCTGGATTTGAAATTTTTATTTCTCTCTGCAGCCTAAGGAGTCCCCTCTTCATTTAGTTGTTATCAACAACCACATCACGGTTGTAAACAGTTTATTAAGTGCACAGCATGATATTGACATCTTAAATCAGGTAAGCCAGGCAAATCAGAGCCTGGAGGGTCTCAAGTTTGTTCCCCTCCTTAATTTCATGGCAGAAGCAGCAAACCCCTCTGCATGTAGCTGCTGATCGTGGAAATGTGGAACTGGTGGAAACCCTGCTGAAGGCAGGCTGTGACTTGAAGGCTGTTGACAAGGTAAGTGCATGGACTTTACTCCATTCAGCTGATCACCTGAATTTTTTTTCTTTTTTAATTTTAGCAAGGAAAGACTGCCCTGGCTGTGGCCTCCAGGAGCAACCATAGCCTTGTCGTGGGCATGCTCATTAAAGCAGAGAGATACTACGCCTGGAGAGAGGTAAGGAAGGACGATCCCAGCACAGCAGGGGCGAAATCTTCTGATACAATTATTTTCACTTTAGGAGCATCATGAGAGCATCAGGGACCCGTCAACAGGCTTTACTCTGACATTCAAGCAAGATCACAGTCTGGAGACCAGACACATTCGCACGCTTCTCTGGGACCTGGCTTACCATCAGCTGAAGGCCAATGAGTGGCAGAGGCTGGCCCGTTCGTGGAACTTTACAGATGACCAGATTAGAGCCATTGAGGAGCAGTGGTCGGGTGAGTACAGACTAGATGATGTGGGCAGGAGGGTTTTACCTCGGACCTCTTGTGCTTGGCACAGGAAATGAAAGCTTCCGTGAACATGGCCACAGGGCTCTGCTTATCTGGCTACACGGGACCCTGATGACTCAGGGTGACCCGGCCAAGCAACTGTATGAAGAGCTGGTACACGCAGGTTTCCCAAAACTAGCTGGTAAGTGACAGTTTCAACAACAGAAATTCTTTGGTATTCATAAATGTTATCTTATTTTTTCCAGAAAAGACTCGTCATTTCAAAAGCAAAACTGACTCAAACTCCAAGAAATGTGTAGTTTCATAAATGCCTAAAGAAATTGTATTTACATGATTTTCCACTCAGCATTCAGTTCTTTTAATGCCATAAATTTCTTCTAGCAGTAGCACTGATTTTCAACTATGATGATGGTGGTGACAGGGAACTCTAACAGATGAAAGAAGAGTAATACCATGATACTTTTCAACCACTAAAAAGTCAAATATAGTTTTTTTTGCTGAGGGCAAGTTGTATGTGATTTTCCCATTTCTATCAATCATTTGATGTAATCCATGTAATAAGATAATCTAGGACGGTTTTGTATGTCATGTTTTTTTAAAAAACTCATGGGAGCAGCATCATGGTACAGTAAAAAAACAAGGGTTTTTATAATAGACAAATATGGTTTTGAACTTGGTTTTGCCACTTATTAGATGTGAACCTTTGGGCATGTTAATGTTGTTTACGTTCTTAGATCTTCAGTTTCCTTCTCTATAAACTGGGAGAGATGTCTATTTAATCCATAGGGTTGGAATGAAGATGAAGGGAAAATGCCTGTGTAGCCTCACGCCCATAGTACGGAAATCAACTGCTATTTCTCTTTCAGTAAGAGAAACTGGGTTTGGAATTTATAGTCATTGTTGACTTTAAATCACACATTTTGTGTAATATATTACTTAGGAAAGACCAGAAGTATGTACACCATTTTTTTTTTTTTTTAAATCTCTTGGTGATGTAATTACAGATGATTATTTTCTTTGTACTTTTGGGTACATTCCATTCTTTTTTTCACAAAGAACATGCATTATTTTTGTAATCTAAGAGTTATGAAATAAATGTAAAATTGAGTGTCAGTTTATGTGCACCTATTCATTGGAATTTAAGA